GAGCCGGCGGCCGGTGGCACCACACATACGGACCAATCGCCGTCCCCGCCGCGGCATTCCCGGCCCCAAATCACACTGCGGGAAGCTCCAGCGTTGGTGCCTGTTTCGTCTGCGCATGCGCCGGGACACGCCTGCGCCCTTGGCCGCAGTCAGGGCTCCCGAGTGGTCACTCTGGTTGACCCGCGCAAGCTCTGGCCTCGCCCACTAGGCTGGTCGCGTCAGAGGGTGGGGCGGGTCTTCGCCCCGCAGCGTCTAAGCTCTGCTGCGACGTTATGGGAACCTGGTGACCCGCGGCACACTCTGGGACGCCAGGGTAGTGGATAGGGACAGTGGAGGGCATCACGCTGCAGGGCACGGGATCAGAGGGGGATGCAAGGGGAGGGGACGCCATTCTGGCCGCCAAGGGGGAAACGCGGTGAAGGGAACGCCCCGACTTTCGAGTCCCTAGGACTGAGTCCCCAGGACTCCAACCCAGCAGAGAGGCGCCGGGGCCTTAGCTCTGAGGGCTGTGGTCTAGAAAGGGAAGCAGCAGGCCTGGGGCTGGGGCGCGCGCCGACCCCGCAGTGAGACCAAGGGAAGAAGGGACAGGACCCCGCGAAGGGCCTACCGCCCCAGAGCGTAAACAGCGGTCCGCTCCGCGGAATAGCTGAAGACCTCGCTGGCCTGCGGCTCAGTGGCCTCCCCGGCGATTCGAGAACAGCTCTGGGGGTCCTCGCTAAGTGTATGCCATTCCCAATCCCTTATGTACGCCAGCGGCCGCTTGCCCTCCCCGGCCAGCGCTGTCCCTTCCGCGTCCTCCAGTCTTCACACGACGCAGGGGTCCCCAAGGCAGCGGTCTCCCCAAGCTTCCCGTTTCAGCCCCATCCTCGAGAATGGGCTCCTTTCCTGCTCCCTCTCCGCTCCTGCTGGCGAGTGGAGACCGGCACCTAGGTCCAGACGCGGCTGCGCTGCCTCTCCTAGCCATCGAGACAGGATGTGACTCCCTCCCCTGGCCACTGACCCCCTCCCTCCCCAGGCGGCCTGCATCCTTGCTCTCCTCCCTCCTAGCCTACCCAGCTCGGGGTTCTGTCCCCGCCCAGAGACCTGAGGCTCGGGGCTGCAGATGGAATGCACGGCAGGGAGGCGGGACCCTTTGTTTGTGTGTGCGTGTTGTTGGCCTCCATCCCCACTCCCCAGACTCCACTTCTCCAGGCCTCTCTCCCGCCTTTTCATCCCGCATCCGCAGGACACCCAATCACCGGGCAACAGGTATGATCAGGCGCCTCCGGGCTTTCCTCCGACCCTCATCTTTGAACTCATCACTGTTCCCCAGTTTCTCCCGTACATCCCAGTCCAGCCCCAGCCTCTGGAGTTATCTTTCTACACCATGGATCTGATCACAGTACACCTGCTTTACGGATGTCCAAGCCTCCTCCATGGTAAAGTCCTCCCTTCCTACCCCTTACTGAGGCTGCTGGGGCTTTTCTCAATTTGAGCCCCATCTACCGCCGGCCTCATTGGAGCCATTCTTTGAACTTCATTCATTCATTTGTGTCTTCAACACATGTTTTTATGTTTTTTCAGGACCTACCCTGGCTGGTACTGTGCTGGGAGCCGCTGGGGACCCCAGGCCCTGGCCGGTCCACGCTTCTCAGCCACCCTACACAGGCCACCCATACGTGCTCCCTTTTAGGGCCTGAACCTTCAAAGCCTCTGTGAGATACTCCCTGGTTCTGCCTTTCAGCTATCACTCCCTGCTCCGAGCTCCACACCCTTTACAAATGTTCATTAAAGTTATCTATATGGTATGTTAATCCATTTCTGAGAAAATAATTTTCTTGGTTCCATTTCCGTCAACGTTTGACAGTCCTCAAGGCCACCATACTCTCTGGAGGTCTTGCTTCATCCTCTTATTTTGTACAGAAGGCTTTTGTTTGGGATGTCTGCTCACACTCAAAGACAGAGAGGCCTTACTGTCTTTATGTCTGCAGTCTGTGGAGTGAATGAAGGATGCTCAGGGCTGACACCAGCATGAAATGTGATGGGAGAGGTTGGGGACTGTGTGAATGTGAGGAAAGGGAGCCCATCTGCCCCCCCAAGTACAACCCCACCAGTTGGGCAGAGTGATCCCCCCACCACCCCTGCATTGCTGTGAAATTTAGATTGGGCAGGGCCCGTTTGACCATCTCTCTCAATCTCAGGCTCTCCATTTTCAAGTGAGATGTAATAATATGCGTCCTGTTTACCTCTCAGCCTGTGATGAGAATCTAATGATTAGGGTGTGCTAGCACACAGGCACCTGTAAATCCCATTGAAATCTGAGGGCCCTATAACTCCTCTAGTGATTCCCAAGCCTCGTGCACCCCACCCTCTCTGTTCATCCTTACTTCCCACGTGTCCCGTTAGCCCTCCGGATGCAGTCAGGCCCATTTCCCCCAGGACGCCCGGCACTAAGCCGCCCCATCCAGCTGGGGTCTGAGGGGCCTGTCTCTTGCCCCACGCCTAAAAGACCTAACCCTCCTCCTATCCCTTCGATACGGCAGTCTTTATTTGCTGGAGTCTGCACAACATCACTGCCCAATGATGTGTCTGCTTCCACGATTCCCAAAGAGACTGAGCTTACTGAGACCAGGGCAAGGACCGCGCCAGTTCCTCATCGCCCCCTTCCTCTGCCTTCCCCTCCCTTCCCCCTCACCGCAGCCATGGCGCCCAGACCAAGAAAGCAGAGCAGAGGTTCCGCAATTCTTTTCTAAGATTGTCTGACTAGAGGGTTCAAAGCCCTCTAATCCAAGGCCGGCTTGTGTCTCTAGGGAGGTTGCAGAAAGGCGCCAGAATGTGGATGGCGCGGACAATGTGGGATACTGGAGTCTCGACTGCCGCGCGCCAAGGAAGGGCGTCACCTAGCCAAGCCGGCCCTGGAGTTGAGTGCCCCGCAGCCCGCCGGTCCACCCGCCCGGCCGCTTGCTGGCACCCTGGTGGCCGCGCCGGCTTTGTGTCGGCATCAGGTGCAAACCCCCAGAGCGCCGGGCGTGCGCGCACGCGCCCCGGAGCGCGCGGAGCCCATTCGTTGCCCCCACCGGGATCTCCTCTAGGATCTCCTCCGGCGCCCGGGGCCGGAGAGTGGGGGAGGGAGGAGGTCGGACACGTAGCCTGCCTCGCAGCAGGGCTCGACTCCACGCGGGAGGGCGGGGGAGCCGGGGACCCGCCGCTCCAGCCCGCTGGCCTTCGAAAGATCCTCCTGGGCCAATGGCAGGCGGGGCGACGCGACCGGATTGGTGCAGGCGCTCTGCTGATCGCTGTGGAAACTCGGGCGGCGGGGAACGCGGGAGGATGTGGAACCCGAGGCGGGGGGAGCCGGAGGGGCGGGCAGAGGAGGTGTCGAGGCCCTGAGCTCCCGGGGAGTTTTTACTGGAGGCAAAAGTCCATAGCGGGAGGGCTGAGGGAGGGGCGGAGGAAGGGGACCGCTTGGGGGCACTGGGAAGCCAGGGATCCTCCGCCAGGAAGGCAGGGACACTCCCGAGCGCAGGCGAGAAGGCTGGGGGAGGGGGCGCGGTGGGAGGAGTAGGAGAAGACAAAAGCCGAAAGCGAAGAGGGCCCGGGCTGCACACACCGGCTGGGAGGCAGCCGTCTGTGCAGCGAGCAGCCGGCGCGGGGAGGCCGCAGTGCACGGGGCGTCACAGTCGGCAGGCAGCATGGGGAAGGGAGGGAACCAGGGCGAGGGGGCCGCCGAGCGCGAGGTGTCGGTGCCCACCTTCAGCTGGGAGGAGATTCAGAAGCATAACCTGCGCACCGACAGGTGGCTGGTCATTGACCGCAAGGTTTACAACATCACCAAATGGTCCATCCAGCACCCGGGGGGCCAGCGGGTCATCGGGCACTACGCTGGAGAAGATGCAACGGTAAGGGTCTGGGGGCGCCCCAGCCACCCTTCTCTTAGCCTCATCACTGCCCTCTGCTCTCCAGGATGCCTTCCGCGCCTTCCACCCTGACCTGGAATTCGTGGGCAAGTTCTTGAAACCCCTGCTGATTGGTGAACTGGCCCCGGAGGAGCCCAGCCAGGACCACGGCAAGAACGTAAGTCTGGCTTGCAACCTGGGTGGGGGTGGCTGACTCCTTTCCCTGTGCTCTTGGTCAACAGTCAAAGATCACTGAGGACTTCCGGGCCCTGAGGAAGACGGCTGAGGACATGAACCTGTTCAAGACCAACCACGTGTTCTTCCTCCTCCTCCTGGCCCACATCATCGCCCTGGAGAGCATTGCATGGTTCACTGTCTTTTACTTTGGCAATGGCTGGATTCCTACCCTCATCACGGCCTTTGTCCTTGCTACCTCTCAGGTGAGGCGTGACACCCTCACTTCCCCTAGCTGCTGTGACAGCACGTGTGACCCTCTCTCCCCAGGCCCAAGCTGGATGGCTGCAACATGATTATGGCCACCTGTCTGTCTACAGAAAACCCAAGTGGAACCACCTTGTCCACAAATTCGTCATTGGCCACTTAAAGGTAAGTGTCAGCAGCCCTGGGCATCTGTCCTGCATGGCTCATCCCCACCCCTCTCTCCCCACAGGGTGCCTCTGCCAACTGGTGGAATCATCGCCACTTCCAGCACCACGCCAAGCCTAACATCTTCCACAAGGATCCCGATGTGAACATGCTGCACGTGTTTGTTCTGGGCGAATGGCAGCCCATCGAGGTACGACTAAGAGGATGGTGTTGACCTAGGAACTGGGTGCTCATGATCTCTCCTCTCTCCTCAGTACGGCAAGAAGAAGCTGAAATACCTGCCCTACAATCACCAGCACGAATACTTCTTCCTGAGTGAGTGCTCGGCGCCCCGAAATCACTCTGGGGATGCCTCTAAGCGCCTGTCTCTCTCCTGCAGTTGGGCCGCCGCTGCTCATCCCCATGTATTTCCAGTACCAGATCATCATGACCATGATCGTCCATAAGAACTGGGTGGTGAGTTGGGGACACAGCTGGCTTGGCATGGGCAGGTTGCACCTAACTTCATCTTTCCCCGCAGGACCTGGCCTGGGCCGTCAGCTACTACATCCGGTTCTTCATCACCTACATCCCTTTCTACGGCATCCTGGGAGCCCTCCTTTTCCTCAACTTCATCAGGTGCCTGGGCTTTGCTGATTCATCCCTGGGCCAGGCCCCTGCGCTGAGCTGTGTTCTCTTGCAGGTTCCTGGAGAGCCACTGGTTTGTGTGGGTCACACAGATGAATCACATCGTCATGGAGATTGACCAGGAGGCCTACCGTGACTGGTTCAGTAGCCAGGTAGGGAAGTCAGGGCCGGTCACCAGAGCCTGTGTTCCCTGACACTCATCCCCTCCACTGACAGCTGACAGCCACCTGCAACGTGGAGCAGTCCTTCTTCAACGACTGGTTCAGTGGACACCTTAACTTCCAGATTGAGCACCAGTGAGCGCGGGGCTGCGGGGAGGCGGGGAGACCTCACGCTCTGCCCACCCTACACACTCCTCAGCCTCTTCCCCACCATGCCCCGGCACAACTTACACAAGATCGCCCCGCTGGTGAAGTCTCTATGTGCCAAGCATGGCATTGAATACCAGGAGAAGCCGCTACTGAGGGCCCTGCTGGACATCATCAGGTGAGGGGTGGAGGTCCACAGGCGCTGGGCCCTCCCTGACCCTGGTCCATCCCCAACTTTGCAGGTCCCTGAAGAAGTCTGGGAAGCTGTGGCTGGACGCCTACCTTCACAAATGAAGCCACAGCCCCCGGGACACCGTGGGGAAGGGGTGCAGGTGGGGTGATGGCCAGAGGAATGATGGGCTTTTGTTCTGAGGGGTGTCCGAGAGGCTGGTGTATGCACTGCTCACGGACCCCATGTTGGATCTTTCTCCCTTTCTCCTCTCCTTTTTCTCTTCACATCTCCCCCATAGCACCCTGCCCTCATGGGACCTGCCCTCCCTCAGCCGTCAGCCATCAGCCATGGCCCTCCCAGTGCCTCCTAGCCCCTTCTTCCAAGGAGCAGAGAGGTGGCCACCGGGGGTGGCTCTGTCCTACCTCCACTCTCTGCCCCTAAAGATGGGAGGAGACCAGCGGTCCATGGGTCTGGCCTGTGAGTCTCCCCTTGCAGCCTGGTCACTAGGCATCACCCCCGCTTTGGTTCTTCAGATGCTCTTGGGGTTCATAGGGGCAGGTCCTAGTCGGGCAGGGCCCCTGACCCTCCCGGCCTGGCTTCACTCTCCCTGACGGCTGCCATTGGTCCACCCTTTCATAGAGAGGCCTGCTTTGTTACAAAGCTCGGGTCTCCCTCCTGCAGCTCGGTTAAGTACCCGAGGCCTCTCTTAAGATGTCCAGGGCCCCAGGCCCGCGGGCACAGCCAGCCCAAACCTTGGGCCCTGGAAGAGTCCTCCACCCCATCACTAGAGTGCTCTGACCCTGGGCTTTCACGGGCCCCATTCCACCGCCTCCCCAACTTGAGCCTGTGACCTTGGGACCAAAGGGGGAGTCCCTCGTCTCTTGTGACTCAGCAGAGGCAGTGGCCACGTTCAGGGAGGGGCCGGCTGGCCTGGAGGCTCAGCCCACCCTCCAGCTTTTCCTCAGGGTGTCCTGAGGTCCAAGATTCTGGAGCAATCTGACCCTTCTCCAAAGGCTCTGTTATCAGCTGGGCAGTGCCAGCCAATCCCTGGCCATTTGGCCCCAGGGGACGTGGGCCCTGCAGGCTGCAGGAGGGCACTGGAGCTGGGAGGTCTCGTCCCAGCCCTCCCCATCTCGGGGCTGCTGTGTGGACGGCGCTGCCTCAGGCACTCTCCTGTCTGAACCTGCCCTTACTGTGTTTAACCTGTTGCTCCAGGATGCATTCTGATAGGAGGGGGCGGCAGGGCTGGGCCTTGTGACAATCTGCCTTTCACCACATGGCCTTGCCTCGGTGGCCCTGACTGTCAGGGAGGGCCAGGGAGGCAGAGCGGGAGGGAGTCTCAGGAGGAGGCTGCCCTGAGGGGCTGGGGAGGGGGTACCTCATGAGGACCAGGGTGGAGCTGAGAAGAGGAGGAGGTGGGGGCTGGAGGTGCTGGTAGCTGAGGGGACGGGCAAGTGAGAGGGGAGGGAGGGAAGTCCTGGGAGGATCCTGAGCTGCTGTTGCAGTCTAACCCACTAATCAGTTCTTAGATTCAGGGGAAGGGCAGGCACCAACAACTCAGAATGGGGGCTTTCGGGGAGGGCGCCTAGTCCCCCCAGCTCTAAGCAGCCAGGAGGGACCTGCATCTAAGCATCTGGGTTGCCATGGCAATGGCATGCCCCCCAGCTACTGTATGCCCCCGACCCCCGCAGAGGCAGAATGAACCCATAGGGAGCTGATCGTAATGTTTATCATGTTACTTCCCCACCCCTACATTTTTTGAAATAAAATAAGGAATTTTATTCTCACTTCCTGTGTTTCCTGCACGCCAATGCCAGGC